AATGAACTGGAAGTCTACCTCCATGTTAAGATATAGAGACCTCTGCTATGTGTGATTTGTTGCTAAAACAAAACAGCACTAGTTTGTTTATAAGATGGTTATGATCTATAATAACACAAATAACTGCCAAACAACCTTGTTTTAAAGACCTTGTTAAACTAGATGTACTATGCTAGTGAAAACAGTCGGGCAGAAGCCTCTAAACATTTTCTTATCAGGCCGCACAATATGATGCTTCTGTAGGAAATTTATCCAAATTTTAGGTAATATTAAAACTAATTTGTATTTCTAGAGCTCAGATCAGCTTGATTATAAAGAGGAAGAAACTGCAAAACTGACTCCAGGTTGGAGAAAACTGTCTAGGATTTAAGGTAAGCTGATAATTTTGAAAAAGCCCCCAAGTGCATCAGAGCTGACCGTAGTATTATACTGAATAAAGGCGGCATCCAAGGGATAACGAAGCAGCTGGGGAAGGGTAAAATTTATGTATTTTTTATTTATTTTTCCTATCTACTATGAAAGCACAAAGGATTGGGTGAGAAAAGGAAAGGAAAGCTTTGCATGTGAGACAGACTCAGTTCAGTAATCCAGCCCCTGGTTCCGTGCAGGGGTTCGGAGGCTGCTGACCCTAAGGGCTCTGTAACACAGCACTTTCAGTTTGTACATACGACCAGTTACACACAATTTACACCCACAGGCTCTGTGCGAGCCTCTCTCAGCAGCCCCGCATCGCCGCTGCGGGACAGCCACGCTGGGAGGCGTCGCTCGGGAGCCCGGCCGTCCCTCTTCAGGTACTGGCGCGGGGGAAACGCTTCCAGCCAGGAGCCGCCCGGCCTAGCGCGCAGAGCCAGAGCCGCACCCGCACCTCACCTGCGCCGCCGCGGTCCCGCGAGGTCCGGGGGCGCAGCCAGGCCCGGCCGCCCCGCCCTCGCGGCCGCCGCCTCCGCTCTGAGCCCCGCCCCGCTCGGCCGCCGATTGCTCGGGCCTGGCCGCCAGCCCAGGGGCCGATGGCCGAGCGCGTCGCACTCGCGTCCCTGCGCCGTGCCTGCCTCGCGCTCCCTGTTACGGCGTTCGTCCCCGGGCCTGGCGCCCGCGTCCGGCCCGGCTCCGCGGCGGCCTGGTCCGATGGCTCCTCAGCGGAGGGCCGCAACCAAGGCGCCCGAGGGCAACGGAGCGGCCGAGCGCCGGAACCGGAGCAGGTAGCGGTGAGGAGGGGAAGGGCGCGCGCTGCTTTGGGTGACGTGGCCTGTTTTCTGTTCTCAGCACCAAGAAGGACCGAGCCCCGCGGGAGGTGCAGAGGCTGTGGCAGAGGCCGTGGCTAAGGACCGCGGGCCTGGGGGCTGGCTTTGTGCTCACCGCACTCCTGCTCTGGAGCAGCTTGGGGGCCGACGACGGGGTCGCAGAGGTCCTGGCCCGCCGTGGCGAGGTCGTGGCAGGGAGATTCATCGAGGTGCCCTGCTCTGAGGACTACGACAGTCACCGCAGGTTCGAAGGTAGTTCAGGAAAGCAACACTTTAAAATGAGAAACTGCGTCTCACCCTGGCTGTCCCTTCACAGGCTGCACTCCCCGAAAGTGCGGCAGAGGTGTCACCGATGTCGTCATCACCAGGGAGGAAGCGGAGCGGATTCGCAGGTAACCGCCTGTCCCTGAGCACGGTGGGATTCCAACGAAATTCTGAATTATTTTCTCCCTGCAGCGTAGCTGAAAAGGGGCTCTCCCTGGGAGGATCTGACGGAGGGGTGAGTTGAATGTAGTCCCTGCCCCCCTTTTTCTGCACGCTTTACTCCACAACGTCTTTTCCAGGCATCCATTCTGGACTTGCACTCAGGGGCCCTGTCTGTCGGGAAGCACTTTGTGAACCTGTACAGGTGAGTGCTGCAGCATGACCTCAGTGCTGGCTTGTGACCTTTGTGAATACTCCTTTTTTCACAGATACTTCGGGGATAAAATACAGAACATCTTCTCAGAGGAGGACTTCCGGTTATACCGGTAAGGAGGAGTGAGGCGGGTGGGGGTTCGCAGGCTGCGCTGACGGCTATTGTGTCCTCTGCAGGGAGGTGCGGCAGAAGGTCCAGCTCACCATTGCTGAGGCTTTTGGCATCAGCGCATCCTCGCTGCATCTGACCAAGCCCACCTTCTTCTCCCGCATAAACAGCACGGAAGCGCGGACGGCGCACGACGAGTACTGGCATGCGCACGTGGACAAGGTGAGCGCGCCCGTGGGCAGGGTGAGCGTGCCATTCTGCCCCCTCCTCCCGGCTCTGCCCTCAGGTGACCTACGGCTCCTTCGACTACACCTCGCTGCTGTACCTCTCCAACTACCTGGAGGACTTCGGCGGAGGGCGGTTCATGTTCATGGAGGAGGGTGCCAACAAGACGGTGGAGCCGAGAGCTGGTAGGAGGCGCGGGCGGGGCCTGGGCGTGGGGTTTACCACACAATCCCTGTCCTGTGTCCCCAGGATGTTTTTGTTTCCGGATGATGTCTTGTGGGTTCCAAGAAGTTAATGGACCGAGAGCCAGTGAAGCTGCTGGTGCGAAGGCTGGAGTCAGGTGTCCTCCGGGGACTCACCACCCGCCCGAGAGGGGAGAGACACATGCGATTCTGGAAGCTGAGAGCATTGCTTATTGTTGATTCCTTGGTTGCCGTGCTGAGTCCTGCTTTAAGGAAGCAGGTGATAATCTAATAGTCATTTACTAAAGAAAGTATGGCCACCTCTCTCTCTTCTCCTCTCCCAGGTCGCGTCTCCTTCTTCACCTCGGGGTCCGAGAACCTACACCGCGTGGAGAAGGTCCACTGGGGCACCCGTTACGCCATCACCATCGCCTTCAGCTGCAACCCCGACCATGGCATCGAGGACCCAGCGTTCCCGTAGCCAGCAGCCGGGCCAAGGTAACTTCAGGAGGGCCCGTGTGGAGGCAGCCGCGCCAGTCGTGCACCCACCCCCACGTCCACCCGCTCCTGTTGCACAGAGTGCCTTAGGAATTCTCTGATTTTGATTTGCTGACGTGTTAATCTTTTCATCTGTGAGTAAATGAAGGGAACCAGCTTTTCACTTCTCCAGCATCATGTGTGCTTGGGCTGTAGGCCTGGGAGCCTGAGGTGGAGGCCAGGAAAGGGACCCAGCAGGACGGGGCACAAGTCCCCATCTGTGAATGGACGGGACTCATCCACCCAGGTTCAGCAACCCCCCGGGACTCGTCCAGGTTCAGCAACCCCCCGGCCCATCAAAGACTGGCTAAAGCATCAGCCATAAATGGGGACAAACGTGGGGCCAGCAGCTTCTGTTCGGGGTCTCGGCATCAGCAAACCGCAGCAGCTTTGGAGAAGGGTCCGTGAGTGGCGGCTCTGGAGGCAGCAACGGGGTCCTTTGGGGTGGGTGGGAGTTCTGCTGGATTCAGGTGGAGGTGAACATCTGCCGTTCCCACAGCCCTGCGTGCACCCCCAATGCTGCTGGCCCACAAATCACCGTGGGCCACGGCCCCACCACACCAGGCTTGGCCCTGTCAGCGGCCAGCATCCCAAGGGCCAGGGTCCGAGTGTCCTCACCAAGGAGGCTCTTGGCGTCGCTGTGCCGGCTCCCATGGGCCTTCTGCTGGGTCGAGGGTAGGTCTCCTCCTCCCCCTTTGCCCTGGCATTAAACTGATGGTCAGGCTGGGCGCGGTGGCTCACACCTGTAATCTCAGCACTGCGGGAGGCCGAGGCAGGAGGATCACTTGAGGTCAGGAGTTCAAGACCAGCCTGGCCAACATGGCGAAACCCTGTCTCTACTAAAAACACAAAAACAAATTAATCCCAGCTACTGGGGAGGCTGAGGCAGGAGAATCGCTTGAACCCAGGGGGCAGAAGTTGCAGTGAGCCGAGATCGTGCCACTACACTCCAGCCTGGGTGACAGAGTGAGACTCCATCTTAAAAATATAAAAATAAAGTGGTGGTCAGAGGAGCCCCGAATAGACCAGTTGTGGAGAGGCCTGGGTGGGGTGGCTGGCAGGGAGGGCAGGCCAAGCCCAGTTTCTGCCCACAGTCACCTCGAGGTGACTGTCCAGGGCTTTGGGCACCTTCCCGGGAGGGGGACGGCCGCCCACCCTGAGTGGTGTTGGAAGCTGGGCTCTCCTGGATGCCCTGACCCAGCTGCCTGGGGAGAGCCCTGGGCCCCTCCTCCCTCAGCACCTCCTCCCTCAGCCCCTCCTGCCTCGGTCCCTCCTCCCTTAGCCTGTCTGGCATAGATCCATGTTCCCTAGCCCCTGGCACAGGTGCCTCTGACTGGAGGAGGCCCCACCTGTGGCCCGGGAGCTGCTCTGGGGGTTGATAAAGGGCAGCATTATTGGGTCCTGGGAAGGAGCGGGCGTGAGGCCAGCTGAGGCATGGTGACCCCTGGGAAGGAGCGGGCGTGAGGCCAGCTGAGGCATGGTGACCCCTGGGAAGGAGCGGGCGTGAGGCCAGCTGAGGCATGGTGACCCCTGGGAAGGAGCGGGCGTGAGGCCAGCTGAGGCATGGTGACCCCTGGGAAGGAGCGGGCGTGAGGCCAGCTGAGGCATGGTGACCCCTGGGTACGGGGGACTTGGGGGCCGCACCTTGGTTTGCCCAGGGCCCCTCCTGCACCACGGGCCACATGCGGAGGACGGCGTGGGATAGGCTCCCTGGGTCCACAGCTTCTGCCCGTGTATGGGGAACCCTCCTTGGTCAGGGCTGCAGGCTCTGGGCAGATGGGGCAGGAACCCTGAGGCTCCCGCGCCCTCCCATGGCCTCTGATGTGGGACACTGGAGCGAGGCACGATTCTGAAGGACTCCATGGATCTGGGAGGATGAGGCCCACCTCCGGTTGGTGGCCAAAGCCGTCCTTGCGGGGCCGGCTGCTTCACGGACACTCTCCGGGTCGGGCTGGTGGGCCCCATCGTGGGTGGGAAGTCGCCTGAGCCTGGGCCGCCCTTGAGCTTCTCCCAGTCTTGACTTTCCAGAGGGTCCGTGGCTGTGGTCATGGTCGGGGCAGGTGGAAAATGCTGCATGGAAACCTGATCCTGTCACCTTGGAGTAAATGATGATGTCGCCGGCTTCTCGCCACGTCTAAAGGATAAATGCATTTGAAGAAAGTGGGTGTTGGGTTTGTTATGGGTTAAAGTGCTTTTGAAATAAGTAAATTATTAGTTTGATTTTCATTCTTGGCTACTTACACTATTCATGATAATCACAGAGATACTTGGACAAAGAAATATATTTGGGCAAAAGCAAGAATTTCCTTCTTTTTTTTTTTGAGACGGAGTCTAACTCTGTCGCCCAGGCTGGAGTGCAGTGGCGCAATCTCGGCTCACTGCAAGGTCCACCTCCTGGGTTCCCACCATTCTCCTGCCTCAACCTCCCGAGTAGCTGGGACTACAGGCGCCCGCCACCATGCCCGGCTAATTTTTTTTGTATTTTTAGTAGAGATGGGATTTCACCGTGTTAGCCAGAATGAAGAATTTCCTTCTGAAGTGGGAACATATGGCTCATGCTGGTAATCCCAGCACTTTGGGAGGCCAAGGTAGGAAGATCACTTGAGCCCAGGAGTTGGAGACCCATCTGTGCAACATAGTGAGACGCTGTCTGTACAAGAAACTTTTAAAAAATGTAGCTGGGCGTGGCAGTGTGCTCCTGTGGTCCCAGCTACTCGGAGCTGAGGCAGGACGACTGCTTGAGCCCAGGAGGTCGAGGCTACAGTGAGCTGTGACGGCTCCACTGCATTCCAGCCTGGGAGACAGCAAGATACTGTCTCAAAAAAAAATTTATCATTGAAGCCTGGGCATTTTAAAAAAATAAAAAGGTGGGAAAATACGTGGGCACAGCAGTGAATCCTCACACCCTGGGCTTTGCCCAAGAAGTGCTCGTGAACCTGATGAAAGTGTCGGGTGTGGCCGACGTGAGGCTGTTCCAGGAGCCACGAGGGGTGATTGGTTCCGCTAGAAGGTTCCAGGGAGGAACTGGAGTCTCAGGTGTGTCCTCTGATGAGTGATCTATTTTTAAGTAAAAGTGTTTCATTAAAGTCAAAGATGATTATTCCTTTCAAAATAAAGAATCTAGGAGGGCGAGTCCTGCTGTCGGGAAGGGAGATGTTTCCTGC